GGGTGAAATTTGGTTCTTATAAAGTTGTTCTGGAATTAGACGGTTTTGAAGGAATATGCAGCAGCTTGTTAAGAGGAAACAGAAAAAATATCATAAATTTAGGTATTTTGCAAAAAGGCTAGGTCCTGGGCTCAGCTGATGGGAGAAAGTGATGCAGTAGTAGGGGTAAATATCTACAATTTGTTCAAAGTCATTCACCAAGTGAACTGAAGTCCAAATATTTCCCATGTGATTCAACATCTATTCCAATGTACTTTAAAAAATTGGTTATTCACTAAACCAACTGTCTAACCTCATGAACCAGAGCAGATTTATGGAAACTAAATAGTTCTGGACTCTACTTTGTTTTATTCACTTATACTTCCATCTTATGCCAATTCCACACTGTCTTGATTATGGTACCTTTAGAGATGCCTAGTTTCCATTTTCCTAAAATACAGAAAAAATAAGCAAATTTCCTCATATGTAATCCATCCAATGTAAGTTCTATCTAAAAATTATATACATAGTAGAACCCAACTCATCATTGACTTAAAAAGTACTTTTTATTTTTGCCCGCATACATGAACAGAAACATGTGGTCACAAGAAATAATTCTGGAATTCTCAGATTTTACTGTTTATGTAAGATATCAATGTCACCAGGTGACAGGAAAAGGTGACCAATAGATGGGAAACAAAATATAAATTATGTTTATCTCTCAATCAGTATTTAATTCATGTATTTTTAGCACTTAATATGTCACACATGGCTTTAGGGAATTTGCAGAGAATAGGCAGATAATGTCCCTGGTACATAGACGATAACTTCCAGTAGTAGAGACAGATAACAAATACATGAATAAATGTAGTTAATTGCAATAGTAATAAATGTTGTAAAAAATTTAAAGTGGGTCATGTGCAGTGGTTCACACATGTAATCCCAGCACTTTGGGAAGCAGAGAAGGGCAGACTGGTTGAGCCCAGGAGTTCAATACCAGCCTGAGCAACATGGTGAGACCCTGTCTCTACAAAATATATATGTGTATATATATACACATATATACGTATATATGTGTATATATATACACATATATACGTATATATGTGTATATACACATATATACATATATGTGTATATATGTACACATATATGTGTGTATATATGTACACATATATGTGTGTATATATGTACACATATATGTGTGTATATATGTATACATATATGTGTGTATATGTATACATATATGTGTGTATATGTATACATATATGTGTGTATATATGTATACATATATATGTGTATATATGTATACATATATGTGTATATATGTATACATATATGTGTATATATGTATACATATATATGTGTACATATATATGTGTATATATGTGTACATATATATGTGTATATATGTGTGTATATATGTGTACATATATATGTGTATATATGTATACATATATATGTGTATATATGTATACATATATATGTGTATATATGTATACATATATATGTGTATGTATACATATATATGTGTATATATGTATACATATATATGTGTATATGTGTATACATATATATGTGTATATGTGTATACATATATATGTGTATATGTGTATACATATATATGTGTATATGTGTATACATATATATGTGTATATGTGTATACATATATATGTGTATATGTGTATACATATATACGTATATGTATACATATATGTATACATATATATGTGTATATATGTATATATGTGTATATATATACATATATATACATATATTTGTATATATGTGTATATATACACCAAAATTAGCTATTTGTTTTTAGACATTTGTTTCATTTTCAGACTTATCAAGATTTATGAGCTTTTTACTCCTTACGTGAACTTTATACCTCTCTTCACAAATCAATTGTATGAAGAACAGGATTCACTGCAACCTGCCTAAGTGTAATAAAATCAACCAAAATAAAGCCCAAA